ATTCCCTAACAGGAACTACAAGGCCCCCTGCATGACGTGGCCCCTGCTGCCTGTTCAGCTCCTTGGCTCGAAATCCTTCCCCTTATCTTGCTGATTTTGTTTTAGTCCCAATGTCTCCTGCCCCCTCACCTCAGTTTCTTGAATACGTCAAGACTTCTTTGTCTCTGAGAGGTAGCTCAAGTTTTCTTCTCTCTGCCTGGGGGGTGGCTGCGTCTTTTTGGTTCTTTTTAGTTAAAAGTCTCACCAAAGAGGTATTTTCCTGACCCCTTACCTAAACTAGTGCCTGCTCAGTTATATTCTCAATCATAACACTTTATTTCCTGTATAGCACATATCAAAATTTGTGATCATTTCATTTGTTGAATATTTTACCTCGTGGCAAAATCACACGCCATCCTCCAAGGGGCGAGACCCCTCAGTGTGAAAGGGGCAAGAGACACAGAACAAGAGTGACAAACGCATAGGAAAGCCCAGAGGCCGCTGCCTTGACCACAGTGGGTCGCTCTGAGCAGTTCAGTGGTTAGGTCTCTTAACCAAGAAAGATAGAGCAAACCATTCATGCTCATGCTGGACTTCTGGTTTCCTTCTTTTTAGTCAACTAGGTTCAACCCTGATGGTCCAAGAAGGATATGCCATTTTCATCCTAAGAACCTCTCTAGGAACCCCAAGTGGGCTCCCCACTTGGTATTTTTGCTAAGCAATCACTGTTGGGGGGGGTACAATTACAGGCAGAAAGGATCTGAGCCCCACCCCTCGGGACTCAGGAATTTGAGGACCTTGGTCTTTAAGATCTGCCCCATCAGCTTTCAGAAAGGGCGGGGCGACGGGAGCAGCTGTCACCTCCTTCTCTCCACCCTGCCGGCGTTCACGTGTGTTCCGCTGTGCAGTAACAGCTCTTCTTCCGGGACTTCCTGGTCGCCGCGACCAATCAAAATGCTTTTCCTGTCCTTACCATTGTCAGCCGCTGCCAATCGGCTCGCCTCTACCAACGCCCCTTAAAGGCGCAGCCACTGCCTCCGGAGCCGGGGCGAACCAATTCCTCCGTTGCGGCCCCCACCTGCAGTATGGAGTCGTCTCGGGGGCGGCCCGGGCCCGAGACGGACCTTCTGGCTGTAGCGGAACATCAGGCCCTAGTCTTTGGCGGCGGGCCGGGCCGAACGTCCTCTGAGCCGCCCGCAGGCCTCCGGGTGTCCGGGGAGGAAGAGACCGAGAACGTTGGGGGCGCGAACCGCCACCCCAGGACGTCCCCGAAGACGTCAAGCTGCGGCGTCGTCCACCGGCCGGAACGGGAGGCTCTGGAGAACGAGCCCGGCCCTCAAGGGACGCTGTCTGGGGCCGGGAGCCGCAGGGGGGCGCCGGGTGCAGAGCACGAACCTTCCCTGTCCTCCCGGCACAAGAACCCGGCGCCGCCCGAGGGCAAGCCCTCCTCCGGGAGGGACTGCCGTCGAGGGGGACCAGGCGGCGGGATGGATGTTGAGCAGCAGGAGGAGGAAGACAACGACGAGGAGGCGGCCGCGGGCAGCAGAGCCGGCCGCTCGTTCTCCAGCCGTCTTCAGGACAGCCGCAGCCTGGACGGGCTGAGCGAGGCGTGCGGTGGCGCCGGGTCCTCAGGGAGTGCCGAGTCCGGCGCGGGCGGCGGACGCCGCGCCACCATCTCCAGTCCCCTGGAGCTCGAAGGCACAGTGAGCCGCCACGGCGACCTTACCCACTTTGTCGCCAACAACCTGCAACTCAAGATCCGTCTGAGCGGCGCGCCTCCACCCCCGCCTTCTGCCCCTGCGCGGCCCTGCCCAGCGCCTGCACCCACACCCACACCGGCCATTCCCCCAATCGACCCCGAGGTGCTGCGGGATCTGGAGCGGTTGAGTCGGGAGCTGGGAGGCCGGGTGGACCGTCTGCTTCGCGGTCTGGGTGGCGCGGTGCAGGAGCTGACGGCGCTGAGCGTGGGTTGCATCCAGACCTACCGCGATGCTGTGGACTCCTTAGGTGAAGCCGTGGACATGAGCATCAAGGGCATGTACACCCTGCTGGCGCGCTGCGAGGAGCTGGAGCGGGCTCTGCAGCCGGTTCAGGGGCTGGCGCGCCAAGTCCGGGATATCCGACGTACTCTGGAGGTGTTGGAGGCCCTGTGCAAGTGACCAGGAGGACAGGAGAGGCCGGTCCTGGCCAGGGCAGGGCCCAGCAGGACCCTAAGGACTCTTCAGGGAGTCCTGGTGGGAAGTGCCCACTGAGGGGAGGCCTGTGTGTTGGAGGCTCTTCCAGATGCGTTCAGCTGGCCCGTGCCCACTCGCTGGGCCTTAGGCTGGTGTATGTGGGGAAGTTCTAACGGCTCTCCTGGTGGGAAGGGATGTTGCTCTGCTTGTATTCAGTTGGCCATCTGTAGCTACCCTGTTCTTCCCAACTCTCCTCCCTAGCTAGAGCACCAGCCCTGGGAACACGGGGCTTTAGGTCTGCTTGAAGGTGAGGACGTGACTCCCACATGTAATCAGGAGAAAGGGACAGAGGAAGCCCCAGCCCCCACTGTGGCTATCCTGACTCCAGTGGCCACATCTCAGGTGCCAGGGGCTGTGGGAGCTTGTGCCGTCCTTGGCCAAACACCCCGCAGGCAAAGATGCACCCCTGCTGATGGAGAGCCTTCTGCTTCTGCCCTCTGGCCCTCTACCATACCACTTCCCCAGCCAGAACCGGCGTGCAGCTAGGAGGAATGGGTTGCACGGCGGAGGGGGTGAGGTGGGAGGCGTCTCACTGCTCTCAGGGTTCAGGTAGAATGTTGCTGGTTTTGAAGCTCACCTGTTGTGGAGTGTTCTAATCAGTTTTGGCTTTCTGAGTTTTTGTGGAATTAAAGTGCTGCTGCTGCGAAGGCTGAGGCTGAGTCTGTGTGGGGTTGCAGTG